CCCATATGGACTCCGCTTTCTATTTCACCCCTTCATGGTTCTTTCTTACCCTCTTCCTTGCATGTCGGGCCCACTCGATGCCCCAAAGAACTCCAGGACTTCTGCTCACAAATGAAGTTGTCCTGAGGTCCTGTGGCTGAACCCTGGATCCAGAAAGACAGCCTTGGAAACAAATTACTACTCCTGTAGCCAGTACCTTACAATTACGTATTTTTGAATGATTTTATCGGATTTGATTGCCAAAGAATCTTGCAAAAACAATTTTTTCCCCAAGCTACACACCTTATGGTTGGTTGTGTTATTTATGTTCCCATTTTAGATGAGAGGACCAATATCCTAGATTAAAAATGTCAAATCCAAGATTACACAAACAGTGAAAATTGAATCCCAGGTTTTTCAAAAGACACTCTGATTTTAGATCTTAAGCCTATTATTCTATCCAAAGGCTCAGAGAAGACATGCTCTGAACATACTCAAAGTAACTGACACTGGAAAAGGTAACAGAGGTGTGAAAATCTTACCATAGTAGATGTGTGAGTGGGCTGGGGGCAGGTGAATTCCAGAGAAATGTGGCACTAAATGTCATGAAGCTGACTCTGTATTATACCAGAGTGGCCTCCAGATTGCTTTCACAACTGGGTAGTTCATCAGCTAATGTGATTCTCCAAACTTTAAATGATTAGAAAACTGGGGAAAAATGTAGAAAACCAGAGGAAAACACTCCTTCTAATCCAAATATAAATTCTTCACTTCTTTTCAATGTTCTTCCAGGAGAAGGATTCGTTGGGCTCTTTGCCTTCTGCTTTTATTTCTGTGCAAGGGTTTATGCAAGAGGTACTTGAGAATGCTGTACTGTAGAGCTTTGTTTCTCATGGGAACACACGGGGAAGTGGAAAACCCTCCAAATTGTTTGGTGAGAAAACATAACATTTATCCCTTTCTTTGGTGGGGTGAGTCAAGTGGTAGGGACTAGAATTCAGGTCCTCAATGGGCATATAAATATGTGTGTGCAAAAGCAGCCATCACACTTTGTATGGCAAGTGGAACCACTGGCTTGGTGGATTTTGCTAGATTTTTCTGATTTTTAAACTCCTGAAAAATATCCCAGATAACTGTCATGAAGCTGGTAACTATCTTCCTGCTGGTGACCATCAGCCTTTGTAGTTACTCTGGTAAGTAACTGGAATACATCTGGAATATGTGACCTGTCTCACCTGGTTTCTCTTTTTCCTGCAGCTACTGCCTTCCTCATCAACAAAGTGCCCCTTCCTGTTGACAAGTTGGCACCTTTACCTCTGGACAACATTCTTCCCTTTATGGATCCATTAAAGCTTCTTCTGAAAACTCTGGGCATTTCTGTTGAGCACCTTGTGGAGGGGCTAAGGAAGTGTGTAAATGAGCTGGGACCAGAGGCTTCTGAAGCTGTGAAGAAACTGCTGGTAACCACAGCTTGGGAGGCTAATCTGCCAAAGCTCTAAATTTTGTTGTCCTTCTACATTTCAGGAGGCGCTATCACACTTGGTGTGACATCAAGATAAAGAGCGGAGGTGGATGGGGATGGAAGATGATGCTCCTATCCTCCCTGCCTGAAACCTGTTCTACCAATTATAGATCAAATGCCCTAAAATGTAGTGACCCGTGAAAAGGACAAATAAAGCAATGAATACATTTTCAGTCGTCCTATTTTTATTTCTGGGGAC